TTGGGCTCCCCAAGCCCTCTGTCCTCTACTCATTCCCATCTCTATGTGTCAAGCTCCAGACACAGGGCCTTGAGCTGTTGTCTCTCATCCTGAGTAAATGCCACTTGTCTTCAGTCCTAGTGCTTGAGAATCCATCCTCTGCTTTTCCCTGCCGATTCCTTGTCCTTTTTCTCCTCAAAGAACAGAGAAAGAAGCAGAAGCAGAGAAAATGGTGACAAACTCTCCACATGTTAATAAATGTTATCACAGCTATTTTTAAGTCTCATTACCTGCCTCACATGTGTCAAACCTTAGAATTCCAAAGAGCCACATACATCACCCAACTACCACAGTGAGTAGCATCCAGACAAGGTGAATTTTACAAGGTTACAAAGCTGCTCAGTTAACTTGTCCCAATCCAGTTTCCTCTCCACTATTTTAGCCTGAACTTCTTGGGAATTTCCTGGCTGCATCATTTGTGATGGCTTCATCTTAATGCATGCAAATCAGTTCCCTTTAGTTTTTCCCTAAATTTCCTAGTCCGGTTGACCAGATAAAAAAATGTGTAGAAGACTCTGCCTTCTATTCCTTCCTTCATCCCCCAGCTACCCACCTTTACACTCCCTCCTCATTGCTCCAGAAAGGAGCAAATCCAGAGTTGGTCTCATTCCAGAATCTGAGAAAGACACCACCTACTTCAGAAGAGCAGAAACTCTTTACAACACCAGGATTGGGAAGAGGTGGCTAAAGAAAAAGGAAAATCCTTACACAAAGAACTACCTGATACACATGAAAGCCTACACTGAGAACATCTCATCTAGGTCTTACCACCAAAAAGGCATTTTTTTCCCTCTCATAGAAACCACAAAGGTCTGAATCTGACCCAGAGGACTATCCTTTTCTAATCATGGAAAGGAATCTTGACTTGAAACTGTCCAAGAGCTCCGACCAATCCAGTAGCAAGAGAAAGGGTGGCCGGGGTGCCTACTGATGGGAGGAGCTCCTGAGCCCAGCCCTGGAGGCCTCAGAGTTCAGGGGCCCACTTAGATGATACCAGAGAGCAAGAGAGAGGAACTGGGGTTTGCGAACCTTGTGGCTTTGTCTGTTTCCTGTTTCAGCAAGGCTGCTGTGCAAAAAGAAAGACGGTACCAAGAAGGGACGTGTTAATGGGGCCCAGACCTATGGATTGAAAGCGTGTGCTTTACCCATCTGCTGTCTTGCTCCATCTGAGACCAGAGCCAAGATCTGCCCAGGACTGGAATGCTTTCCCGAGTGGCTTGAGTTGGAGCCTGGGACTAGGAGGTAACTGAGAAGGAGGATGCTTTTGTGTCCAGCTGTCTTTGTTTTGTTTCTTTTCTGTTTGCAGCAGCCTTATTGAGGTACAATTCATGTGCTTGTGGGTTTGGATGGCACAATCTGTGTCTGGGCTAAGGAAAGCAGACTTGGCACCAACATTAACCCTGACAGGTTGGTAATCCTAAAGAAATGGAACCCTCAGCCTCCCCTTCTCCTCCCTCTTGGCATTTGGCAGATCCAGGCATCTATTCCAGGAACTGGAAGCCAAGCGCAACAGGTGCTTGGAGGTCATCATGATCAGCCCAGACCCCAGGCCCTCCCCTGGCTTGGCCCGGTGGGCTGAGAGCTATGAGGCCAAGTGTGAGCGCAGGCAAGAGATCCGTGAAAGCCGCCGCTGCCGTCCCAATGTGACCACTTGCCGCCAGGTGGGGAAGACGCTGAGGATCCAACAGAGAGAGCAGCTCCAGAGAGCTCGACTGCAGCAGTTCTTCAGGAGGAGGAACCTGGAGCTAGAGGAGAAGGGCAAAGCGCAGCATCCCCAGGCCAGGGAGCAAGGGCCCTCCAGGCGGCCAGGACAGGTGACTGTCCTCAAGGAACCCTTGTCTTGTGCCAGAAGGATTTCTTCTCCCAGAGAGCAGGTGGGCCGTGTCAAGGGACATACTGCTGTGTGGTGGTTTTCAGCATTCCCCACTTGCCTTCCAGGTGACAGGCACCAGCTCTGAAGTCTTTCCAGCCCAGCATCCTCCTCCCTCAGGCATCTGCAGGGATCTGTCTGACCACCTCTCCTCACAGGCTGGGGGCCTTCCTCCACAGGACACTCCCATCAAGAAGCCACCCAAACACCACCGTGGTAAGAGCAGAGCCTCCCTCACTCCACAGGGCAGTTCTAAATCAACTTATCCTCCATCTCTCAGGTACTCAGACAAAGGCAGAAGGACCAACAATTAAGAACGATGCCAGTCAGCAAACCAAGTGAGTTCCTGACCCTAACCCTCTCACATCCCTTATCATTATTTTTAATTTCTTCTCTTTCCAGTTACGGAGTTGCAGTTCTGGATAAGGTAAGCACATATTCACTTTGAAGGGGTCAAATACATTTTGAATACCCTTGTTCTTTCTCTCCAGGAAATCATCCAGCTTTCTGATTACCTCAAAGTAAGTGGCATGTGACCCCTCCCCTCAGTTCCTACCCTCTTGCACTTTGTGCCCGCACCCCCAGGAGGCCCTACAAAGGGAGCTGGTCCTAAAACAGAAAATGGTGATTCTCCAAGACCTACTGTCCACTCTGATTCAGGCCTCTGACAGCTCTTGGAAGGTAAGGGAATGAAATTCTTTTTGAACAAAGCTCCAAGCTCATTAACTCATCCCATTTGCTCCAGGGACAGCTTAATGAAGACAAACTGAAGGGGAAACTGAGATCCTTAGAAAACCAGCTATACACCTGTACCCAGGTAAGCATTCTGAAGGATACTTCCATCTCAGGTGTGTATTTGTTGAATTGCATCAAATTTACAGAAATACTCCCCTTGGGGAATGAAAAAAGTACTACTGGAGATGGAAGACCAGAAAAACAGCTATGAGCAGAAGGCCAAGGAGTCACTGCAGAAAGTGCTGGAGGAGAAAATGAATGCAGAGCAGCAACTACAGAGCACACAGGTATGGGGATGCCACATAGACATGGGGCTGGGCCTGGAGCCCTCTCCTCTCTGATCTCCCTCAGCGATCCCTGGCCCTGGCAGAGCAGAAGTGTGAAGAGTGGAGGAGCCAGTATGAGGCTCTGAAGGAGGACTGGAGGACCCTTGGGACCCAGCACAGGGAGCTGGAGAGCCAACTCCACGTGCTTCAGTCCAAACTGCAGGTACCAGGCACTGGGGGTGGGGAGGGAAGACACCTTCTATATTGGCCCTTCCTCCTCCTTACAGGGAGCAGATAGCAGGGACTTACAGATGAACCAGGCCCTGCGATTTTTGGAAAATGAGCACCAGCAACTGCAGGCCAAGATTGAATGCCTGCAAGGGGACAGAGACCTGTGCAGCTTGGATACCCAGGACCTACAAGGTACTCTTCTCCTTGGAGGCCTTGAGTGCATGCTTTATTTTGGCTTGCATTATTGCATTTTCAGATCAACTAAAAAGGTCAGAGGCAGAGAAACTCACCCTGGTGACCAGAGTACAGCAGTTGCAGGGTAAGTTCGCTTTCCAGATTCTGAAAGTCCACTCTAAGATATTGCTCTTCTCTTACCTGCCTAGAGGCAGCGGGATGGACTACATGACCTCCTGGAGTCCCAGCCAGTTCTGGGAGTCTGTTAAGTCCGGGATGTGTGGGAGCTTTTTAAGGACTGATCATTGGCTCTGAGGACACTTCAACTAGTTAGCCTTCTATCTTGAGGTATATAAACTGTGAAAAAGGGTTTCTATTCTCTCTGAAAGCACATGTCTGTGTTGAACATTTCAATAAATTTATTTTGAACTCAGGATTTCATGTCAATTTTTACACACTTGATTTTCCAAATCACATCCAACTCCCCAGCCCCAAACCACATAGCAGTCCAGAGTCAACTCACTGTTAGCCCTAGAGAGTCTACTGTCCATGTTTCCTGAGAATTCACTGTGTATACAGAGGGGCAATAGCTCCTCACCTGTCCACTACACACGACCTTTTGTTTTCTCTTCACAATCATTGGGCATAATATAATAGATAAGGCAGAAATTTTTATGCTCACAGAGTATGGATAAGAACATGAAAGTCTATGGTGACACAAACTAACAACACAGCTATAACAACAATCCAAAACTTCTGACTCCTAGTCCATGCTCTTTTCACCAAGACTAAGACTGCAGGGTGGCTAAAAAACCATCTTTAACCATATGAAGATAAATTTTAGGATATGACTGCCATCTTCACAACTTTCAAATGAGGACATCAGGGAAAAGGGATTGTATTAAAGCATTTACCAAACTTATTTGACAAACTAGGAAGAATGTGACATACAACCAATGAAATTCAATTAAGAAGTATTCACTAAAACTATCTAGCACTAGATAAGACTGGGGATACAAAGAAAAGATCCCAATCTTGCCCTCAAGGAGCTCAGATTCCAGCTGTCTGTCCAAGCTTAGCAGGGGCCTACTGGAAGTTAACCTTTATGTCAGAGAATGCCATCAGTCTAGCCAAGAGCACGCCCTCCCAAGTTCCCTCCCCTCTCCCCACTCCTAGTGGTTTCACCCTCAGGGCCCTTCCTCAGAGGTGTGGGCCTCACTGTCACCAAGAATCTGGCTGCTTTTTTAGATCAGGCTTTGCCCGTGTGGAGTCCAAAGTCCTTCCCTAACGAAGTGGAGCCTGAGGGTACAGGGAAGGAGAAAGACTGGGATCTCAGAGACCAGCTGCAAAAGAAGACTTTGCAGCTCCAGGCCAAGGAAAAGGAGGTGAGAGGGTGACCTGAGATAGTGAGGGCTCATTTGCGAAATAGCAGAGAAACCTGGGAGGCAGTCAAAAAGCAGGGATTTCAAAGTTTAAGTTGTGAGTGGATAACCACAGACATTCATTTGCCTACATAAAGTGTCTGTGCTTTTGGGCTGACTTGTCAATCTTTTCCCTTCCTTATTTATACCAACTCCTATTCAAGGTTTTATTAAATGATTACCTTTTAGAAAGTCGACCAAAACTCAAACACATTTAATAAAAATATTAACTTCTCAATATGTCGTCCCACATTGAGTATCTTAAGTCTTTATATGTCTCTTAAAGAGTAAAACTCTTCCTTTGTACATACTCACAAACATACACATCCCCAGAAGTATTGATATGCAACTAGCTCCTGGGAAAGAAACTTGTACTAAGGTCACTTCTAGGTCGTTTGTTCTATAAGAACTTCATTTTTCGGTGTCTCTCATTTGCAAAGCACTTGCACGTAAAGTCATATAAAAGAACTTAAATGTATAAAATGTAATACTATAATATGCATTACTGTCAATCATTTAAATGAACACATTCCAGACAATGTAAGACAGTCAAAAGACAAACTCAAATCCCTGAGAATGGCTGGGAAGGGAAGATGGTGGTAAAAATTCCAAATGAGTGAAACTTACAAAGGGCAGTCTCCCCTGCCTGGGCTCTGTCCTAGACAGAAGTGACAGTGATGACTTTGGTGATGTTCTCCCCAGTGCAGAGAACTGCATTCAGAATTAGACAACCTCAGTGACGAGTATCTCTCCTGCCTGCGTAAGCTGCAGCACTGTCGAGAAGAGCTGAACCAGAGCCAGCAGCTGCCTCCCAGAGTAAGAGGGTCTCTCCTTCCCATAAAGCCCTGGATGATGGGACGATTCCTTCTTTAACCAAGTTTTGCACATAAAATATATCAGCCCACGCCAACAACTGGCCATCCTGTCCCACTGTGCTTGGTTTATACTATACTGACATTATGGCAACCATTGAAAAAAACACTGGCTCGTCCATCAAAGCCCAACTTTCACAGAACTCTCAATGCCAGAAGGAAAGACTTACTCTTAGCTAAAGTATGAAAGGGTGTTCTTTTAGCCGATGATAAGCATGGTGGCAAGAACAGAAGGACACAAAAGTACTGGGGAATACAAAGAAAGAATATAATTTTGCTGGGTTATTTTCCACCCTTCATTATTCATATCAGTATTTATATATCTGGTCCCTGATGGATACGGCTCCCTGGGCCAGAGAACATTGGTTAAGTGGTTTTATCCCAAGACAGGTGACAAAATGGGAGACAGAGTAAAAAGCTTTTTCTCCACCACCAACCCAGCGTTTTCCACTGGGCTAGAGTAGGAAGAAGAAAGATTTTTGCCTATATCTTTTCCAATCCACTCATGGCCACTTTCTTCTGTCTCCCTGTCCCCCTACAGAGGCAATGTGGGCGATGGCTCCCAGTGCTGATGGTGGTGATTGCTGCAGCACTGGCAGTGTTCCTGGCCAATAAAGACAACCTGATGATCTGAATAATTTGTGACAACTGCCTTGGGTGAAAATCAGAAGCAAGCAACTCAGCGAAAAACTCAGAAGGTTTGGGTACATTACAGCTTGGGTTTTCCAACTGACTTAGGATTTCTGACTTTTTATTAATTTCTTAACCTACTGTAAATAAACTTCACCTGACCAGATTGTTCCTCAGAACTCTCAGTTTATTCCTGAA